CCATGAGGCACTGTGTGTAAATATCACTCTCCCCACTTAGCTGAGAGGGTAAACCGAGCCAGGCAAAGGCAGGGTGGCTTCAGCCTGGGGCAGCTCAGGCCTTGTTGAGGCTCCATCTCGGAGGAGAAGCCGGGGTTTGGAAGCCTTCCCGCCCCTCCAACTATGATTCCTGTATCCTCTTCCCCAGGCCTTTTTGGGGATACCACAAATAGAAACAGTTTTGTCCCCACTGGGGACGGGGGTAGAGAGGGCAGCAGTGTGTGGGCTGTAATGCAGAGGTGAGGGGCATAGGGAAGCTCCTCACGCCCAAATATGCCCCTTGATTGCCCGTCCCCAAGCCAGAGATGTGTGTGCCTGCACCTCTCAGAGCAGCAGTAATGGCAAAGACCCCAGCATCACAAGGAAATCGGAAATGCTGTTTTTAGAGGGGACACAGTGGTCGTAATTATATTTTTCCTTGGAATCTAAAGTAAATGCTTCTTCCAAAATGTTAACAACAGATGAAACACATTAATTGTCTGTAAATTTAAAGCCAAATAAAAAGTTTAAAATAAGAAAGAAAGAAAGAAAGAAAGAGAAGAATGAATAAGTTTTCTAGAACCACAGGGAGAAGCACTTGCCAATACTTCTAGGAGCAAAGAAACGCCCCTGAATCCTGCTCCATCCCTTTCTCGGGGTCCTTGTCTCCTTGGCCAGGGCAGGGCAGCAGGGGGTCCACAGTCACTTAGGGAGGGGTTTACCGGGTCGTTGTAAACTCCCCTCTCACGGTGGCCAATGCAGTGAAGGAATCCAAAAGATACACTGGGGGAAAGAAGGAAAGAGGAAAATGTGTCCTGAGTTTTTAAATACGGTTGAAGCAAACCCCTTACATTTAGGGATGCCAGCTATGTGTACCCTGTAGTGTCAGCCCGGGACATGCAGGCACTGCACTGTGGCCCACAGTCCCCCCTCCCAGGGCCAACACTGCCCTCTGCAGTGACTCACGCCCGGGATAGTTTAAATACCGGGACAGCTTAGGCGAGCCACACTCATGCTGCAGCCTTGAGCCGTCCCTCGTCCTCCTCTCAGGCTCCCTCTTGTCCACGGCGGGCGGGCGCCGAGCTGCTGGTAAGTAGGCAAGCCACCCCCATCCCTCCTCTATTTGTCTATATAAGTTTTTACTTTTTTTCAGATGTGTCCCTAGCATAACCTGGCCCCATTCCTTTGCATCTAGATGCCTTTGGACAAGGTATTCTTTTTCCTTTCTTGTTTCCATTGTTCCTGACTAACGTGTGCTCTCTCCCCTTGCACAGGCTATGCCACTGAAGCATTATCTCCTTTTGCTGGTGGGCTGCCAAGCCTGGGGTGCAGGGTTGGCCTACCATGGCTGCCCTAGCGAGTGTACCTGCTCCAGGGCCTCCCAGGTGGAGTGCACCGGGGCACGCATTGTGGCAGTGCCCACCCCTCTGCCCTGGAACGCCATGAGCCTGCAGATCCTCAACACGCACATCACTGAACTCAATGAGTCCCCGTTCCTCAATATCTCAGCCCTCATCGCCCTGAGGATTGAGAAGAATGAGCTGTCGCGCATCACGCCTGGGGCCTTCCGAAACCTGGGCTCGCTGCGCTATCTCAGCCTCGCCAACAACAAGCTGCAGGTTCTGCCCATCGGCCTCTTCCAGGGCCTGGACAGCCTCGAGTCTCTCCTTCTGTCCAGTAACCAGCTGTTGCAGATCCAGCCGGCCCACTTCTCCCAGTGCAGCAACCTCAAGGAGCTGCAGTTGCACGGCAACCACCTGGAATACATCCCTGACGGAGCCTTCGACCACCTGGTAGGACTCACGAAGCTCAATCTGGGCAAGAATAGCCTCACCCACATCTCACCCAGGGTCTTCCAGCACCTGGGCAACCTCCAGGTCCTCCGGCTGTATGAGAACAGGCTCACGGATATCCCCATGGGCACTTTTGATGGGCTTGTTAACCTGCAGGAACTGGCTCTGCAGCAGAACCAGATTGGACTGCTCTCCCCTGGTCTCTTCCACAACAACCACAACCTCCAGAGACTCTACCTGTCCAACAACCACATCTCCCAGCTGCCACCCAGCGTCTTCATGCAGCTGCCCCAGCTCAACCGTCTTACTCTCTTTGGGAATTCCCTGAAGGAGCTCTCTCCGGGGATCTTCGGGCCCATGCCCAACCTGCGGGAGCTTTGGCTCTATGACAACCACATCTCTTCTCTACCCGACAATGTCTTCAGCAACCTCCGCCAGTTGCAGGTCCTGATTCTTAGCCGCAATCAGATCAGCTTCATCTCCCCGGGTGCCTTCAACGGGCTAACGGAGCTTCGGGAGCTGTCCCTCCACACCAACGCACTGCAGGACCTGGACGGGAACGTCTTCCGCATGTTGGCCAACCTGCAGAACATCTCCCTGCAGAACAACCGCCTCAGACAGCTCCCAGGGAATATCTTCGCCAACGTCAATGGCCTCATGGCCATCCAGCTGCAGAACAACCAGCTGGAGAACTTGCCCCTCGGCATCTTCGATCACCTGGGGAAACTGTGTGAGCTGCGGCTGTATGACAATCCCTGGAGGTGTGACTCAGACATCCTTCCGCTCCGCAACTGGCTCCTGCTCAACCAGCCTAGGTTAGGGACGGACACTGTACCTGTGTGTTTCAGCCCAGCCAATGTCCGAGGCCAGTCCCTCATTATCATCAATGTCAACGTTGCTGTTCCAAGCGTCCATGTCCCCGAGGTGCCTAGTTACCCAGAAACACCATGGTACCCAGACACACCCAGTTACCCTGACACCACATCCGTCTCTTCTACCACTGAGCTAACCAGCCCTGTGGAAGACTACACTGATCTGACTACCATTCAGGTCACTGATGACCGCAGCGTTTGGGGCATGACCCAGGCCCAGAGCGGGCTGGCCATTGCCGCCATTGTAATTGGCATTGTCGCCCTGGCCTGCTCCCTGGCTGCCTGCGTCGGCTGTTGCTGCTGCAAGAAGAGGAGCCAAGCTGTCCTGATGCAGATGAAGGCACCCAATGAGTGTTAAAGAGGCAGGCTGGAGCAGGGCTGGGGAATGATGGGACTGGAGGACCTGGGAATTTCATCTTTCTGCCTCCACCCCTGGGTCCATGGAGCTTTCCCGTGATTGCTCTTTCTGGCCCCAGAGAAAGGTGAGCCTACCTCTTCCTGACTTGCCTGATTCTCCCGTAGAGAAGCAGGTCGTGCCGGACCTTCCTACAATCAGGAAGATAGATCCAACTGGCCATGGCAAAAGCCCTGGGGATTTCCGATTCATACCCCTGGGCTTCCTTCGAGAGGGCTCTTCCTCCAAATCCTCCCCACCTGTCCTCCAAGAACAGCCTTCCCTGCGCCCAGGCCCCCTCCGGGCCTCTGTAGACTCAGTTAGTCCACAGCCTGCTCACTTCGTGGGAATAGTTCTCCGCTGAGATAGCCCCTCTCGCCTAAGTATTATGTAAGTTGATTTCCCTTCTTTTGTTTCTCTTGTTTGTGCTACGGCTTGACCCAGCATGTCCCCTCAAATGAAAGTTCTCCCCTTGATTTTCTGCTCCTGAAGGCAGGGTGAGTTCTCTCCTCAAAGAAGACTTCAAACCATTTAACTGGTTTCTTAAGAGCCGTCAATCAGCCTGGTTTTGGGGATGCTATGAAAGAGAGAAGGAAAATCATGCCGCTCAGTTCCTGGAGACAGAAGAGCCGTCATCAGTGTCTCACTTGTGATTTTTATCTGGAAAAGGAAGAAACACCCCAGCACAGCAAGCTCAGCCTTTTAGAGAAGGATATTTCCAAACTGCAAACTTTGCTTTGAAAAGTTTAGCCCTTTAAGGAATGAAATCATGTAGAATTTTGGACTTCTAAAAACATTAAAATCAGCTTATTAATACGGGATAGAGAAAGAAATCTGGTGCCTGGGGGTCCCTGTGTTCACCCCTAGAGTTTGTTTTAAAATTTTTAATTGAAGCATGTGAAGTGTACGTGCAGAAAAGTGGGAACATGATAGTGTATGGCTTGGTGGATTTTCACAAACTGAACATACCTGTGTAATCAGCATCTAGACCCAGACCCAGAGCATCACAAATATCCCCCATCCTGGGCTTTTCCCAGAGGAGATGGGGGCTTCTGAAGATGGACTTACCTGGGACCTGCCCCCCATGAGCCAGGACGGTCCCCCCACAGTCAGCCTGTGCAAAGGCCCCGTGGCCAGGGGTGGAGGAGAATATGTGGGTGTGGACAGGATGGGAGACTGTGGCCTGAACAGGAGATTTTATTATATCTGGAGACCCTGAGAGACCCTGAGACCTGGGGCACCATGGCTGGCCAGGTCAGAAGCATCCTGACTGCAGAGGTCCGTGCAGCCACACCCTCTTCCCTGCCAGCAAGCTGTCTGCGGCTCATCGGAGGCCCCTCCGCCTGGAGCCTTCTATGGACGTGATATGCCTGTATCTGTTTTTAATTTTCATTCTTCACTTAGGGGAAGTGAAATCGCTCAGAGATGAGATCCTTTAATTGAAAACGAAGTGTAACGGAATCTAGTGTCTTTCTAATGTGGTAAAATTCTCCATCAACATCACAGTCAGCTGGCAGCTGAACTTCAGAATCTCACTTACAGCAGGCGACACGGGGGTACACCGATGGGTCACACTGGGTCTGGGGGCTCCCTGGAGCTCCTCCTGCGTGTGGTCTGGTTAGGAGTTGAGTTGTTTGCTCCAGGGTTATTCTCCTCCTCGAGTCACAGTCACACGAATACCTGCCTTCTCTGGCTTTCCTGCTATACACATATTCACATGGCGCTCAAGAAGTTAGGCTCATGGCAACGTGTGTCTTTCTCTGGACAACTGGCCCAGTTTACAGTGAAATGGAGAATTTCAGGTCTCCACGTCTGCCCAGGAAAGAACTTCAGCTGACTCCACGGGGATCTGGAAATCCACGACCAATCCCGATCGGCTCTTATTAGCTCCCCGCTCCACAAGACACCTGTGCTTTGGAAATCCACCACCAATCCCGATCGGCTCTTATTAGCTCCCCGCTCCACAAGACACCTGTGATCTGGAAATCTACCACCAATCCCGATCGGCTCTTATTAGCTCCCCGCTCCACAAGACACCTGTGACATCCTCCAGGGCCACAGGAGCACGTGCTGACCAGTTTTCCCTTCCAGTTCCTGCACAAAAAGTGTCCAGAGGGCTGTTTGCAAACACTAGTGCACTTTGTAGCTTTTCACCCTCTGTCCCAGGGAATCTAGGAGAGATGAGGCCCGTCAGAGTCAAGAGATGTCATCCCCCCAGGGTCTCCAAGGCATTTCCACACTATTGGTGGCACCTGGAGGACATGCACCAAGGCTTGCCAGAGCCAACAGGAAGTGAGCCCAGAGCATGGCACATGAGCATCACCCGCTGATGGTGGCCTGCTGTGCCTGGTGCCAACAGGGGCATCCCGGCCCGTACCCCTCCAGACAGGAAGCATGGGTTTGCCCACAGACCTGTCGGGTGCTCCTGTGAGTGGCCTCCAGATGTCTTTGTGCATAGGCACAAGTGGGCCAGGGCTGGAGGGAGGTGGGAAACCTCATCATCCGGTGGGCCCTGCCAATCTTAACCCAGAACCCTTAGGTATTCCTGGCAGTAGCCATGACATTGGAGCACCTTCCTCTCCAGCCAGAGGCTGACCTGAGGGCCACTGTCCTCAGATGACACCACCCAGGAGCACCCTAGGTGAGGGGTGAGGGCCCCCTTATGTGAACCTCTTGCCTCTTCCTTTCTCCCATCAGAGTGGTTGGATGGAGCCATTGGCCTCCTTTTCTTCAGCGGGCCCTTCAACCTCTCTGCACCATGTTGTCTGGCTGAGGAGCTACTAGAAAAGCTGAGTGGAGTCTCCTTTCCAACAGGATGATGCATTTGCTCAATTCTCAGGGCTGGAATGAGCCGGCTGGTCCCCCAGAAAGCTGGAGTGGGGTACAGAGTTCAGTTTTCCTCTCTGTTTACAGCTCCTTGACAGTCCCACGCCCATCTGGAGTGGGAGCTGGGAGTCAGTGTTGGAGAAGAAACAACAAAAGCCAATTAGAACCACTATTTTTAAAAAGTGCTTACTGTGCACAGATACTCTTCAAGCACTGGACGTGGATTCTCTCTCTAGCCCTCAGCACCCCTGCGGTAGGAGTGCCGCCTCTACCCACTTGTGATGGGGTACAGAGGCACTTGCTCTTCTGCATGGTGTTCAATAGGCTGGGAGTTTTATTTATCTCTTCAAACTTTGTACAAGAGCTCATGGCTTGTCTTGGGCTTTCGTCATTAAACCAAAGGAAATGGAAGCCATTCCCCTGTTGCTCTCCTTAGTCTTGGTCATCAGAACCTCACTTGGTACCATATAGATCAAAAGCTTTGTAACCACAGGAAAAAATAAACTCTTCCATCCCTTAAAGAATAGAATAGTTTGTCCCTCTCATGGGAATTGGGCTGTATGTATATTGTTCTTCCTCCTTAGAATTTAGAGATACAAGAGTTCTACTTAGAACTTTTCATGGACACAATTTCCACAACCTTTCAGATGCTGATGTAGAGCTATTGGGAAAGAACTTCCAAACTCAGGAAGTTTGCAGAGAGCAGACAGCTAGAGATAACTCGGGACCCAGAGTTGGTCGACAGATGTTAGATGTATCCTAGCTTTTAGCTATAAACCACTCAAAGATTCAGCCCCCAGATCCCACAGTCAGAACTGAATCTGCGTTGTTGGGAAGCCAGCAGTGGCCTTGGGAAGGAAGCCATGGCTGTGGTTCAGAGAGGGTGGGCTGGCAAGCCACTTCCGGGGAAAACTCCTTCCGCCCCAGGTTTCTTCTTCTCTTAAGGAGAGATTGTTCTCACCAACCCGCTGCCTTCATGCTGCCTTCAAAGCTAGATCATGTTTGCCTTGCTTAGAGAATTACTGCAAATCAGCCCCAGTGCTTGGCGATGCATTTACAGATTTCTAGGCCCTCAGGGTTTTGTAGAGTGTGAGCCCTGGTGGGCAGGGTTGGGGGGTCTGTCTTCTGCTGGATGCTGCTTGTAATCCATTTGGTGTACAGAATCAACAATAAATAATATACATGTATACATGGGCTGTGTGTGCTCTCTATGGAAGTC